GGACCCAGCCCGTTACCTCGCTGCTATGTTTCCCACGTAAACGGAGCAATACCCAATTCTAAAGAACTGTTCTGAGGACTAAATGGAATAGTGTAAAAAATAAATTGACATGAAGTGAAGGTCAATTAAAATGCACTAGCTTGGCCAGGCGCAGTGTGGCTCATGCCTGTAATCCCAGCGCTTTGGGAGGCCGAGGAGGGAGGATCGCTGGAGCCCAGGAGTTTAAGACCAGCCAGACAACACAGCAAGATCCCGGCTCTAGCAAAACATTAATAAAAATTAGCCGGGCGTGGCGGTGCCCACCGGTGGTCCCACCTTCTCGAGAGGCTGAGGCGGGAGGATCGCTCGAGTCCTGGACGTCGAGGCTGCAATGAGCCGATTTCGCGCCATTGCGCTCCAGCCTGGGCGACAGCGCGAGACTCCTTCTCAAATATAGAATTTTAAAAAGGCCATCTCGACTGCCGCGGGGGTCGCGTCCTCTCCATCCCCGACCTTGGACGCAACCCCGGGCTTGGGTCCCCCACGATCTAGACAGAAACTCGTTGTTTCTCGTGCTCCGCGCCACCCGCGTCCTCCGGTCTGTTTCTCCCAGGTGCGTCGGTGAAAGGCGGAGCGCCGCCACCCTACACCCGCGACCCTGCGCCCGCCCGAGCCGCTTCCGGGTACTTCCGGCGGCCGCGGGGCTCCCGGCAGCCGCGGCTCCTGTTTCCGCCGGGCGGCGAGAACGCAGGACCAGCTTCCGGGAGGCGCTCCGCACGTTTGCCGTGCTCCGCCGGGAAGATGGGGAAAGTGAGGGGGTTGCGCGCCCGAGTGCACCAGGCTGCCGTGAGGCCGAAAGGGGAGGCCGCCCCCGGCCCCGCGCCCCCTGCCCCGGAGGCGACCCCTCCGCCGGCCTCGGCCGCGGGGAAGGTGAGCTGGGGAGGCGCTGGCCGGGGGCTGCCGCGTGGGTCCGAGGGCGGGTGAGCTGCGGGGCGCCGCCTCCGGGAGGGTTCCGCGACCCCGGCCTTCCCTCGGGCTCTGCGGGCATTTGCTGCGCTACAGACGCGACCTTCTTGCTTCGCGAAGCGTCGTAAACTCCGAGGCTCCGCTCTGCGCTGCCGTCCTGGGCACACGGACTCGCGCCGCTCCCGGGGAGGGGAGAGAGCCAGGAACCTCCCGCTGCGGTCCAGGGTTGCCACGCGGACCCCAGAGGTTCCTGAATCGCACTGAGCTCCCCGGAAAGGAAAGGACGTTCCCAGAGTTAGAGAAGAACGGAGAGCAAACTGAAGAGAGACCCCGTTCCCTTTAGCAGTCGGCTGGCCTGTTTCTCCATCCCCCTCAGCCCTAAGCAAGCACGAATCTACCTTTTGTCTTTATTCTAGACACTGCATGTGAGTGGAATTATTGCTTTCAGGATTTTTTTTTCTTTTCGTCCGTTTTTGTTGGGGACATTAGGACTGGGCGTTCATCAACACCAACATCTTTGCCAGGACCAAGATAGACCCCAGCGCCTTGGTGCAGAAGCTGGAGCTGGACGTGAGGAGTGTCACTTCCGTCAGGAGAGGTGAGGCAGGCTCGAGTGCACGGAGCGTCCCTTCCATCAGGAGAGGTGAGGCAGGCTCGACGGGTTACCATGCTGATGTTTTGCTCACTCCCGTGTTCTCTTTCCTCAGGTGCAGAGGCCAAGACCGTTTTGCCCAAGAAGGAGAAAATGAAGCTGAGGCGTGAGCAATGGTTGCAGAGTAAGTCCATGCCTGCGTCTTGAGGCAGCTGCGTTTGCCTCTAACGTCGTTTCTCCTTCCTTAGAAATCGAAGCCATAAAACTGGCTGAGCAGAAGCACAGGGAGGAGCGGAGGCGGAGGGCCACGGTGGTGGTGGGGGACCTGCACCCTCTCAGGGATGCCCTGCCCGAGCTGCTGGGGCTCGAGGCTGGCAGCCGGCGCCAAGCCCGCAGGTGAGTGTCCGGGAGGGGTGGCCCTTTCCGAGTGCTGACTCACGTGGCTTCTCTGTGTCCACAGCAGGGAGAGCAACAAGCCCCGGCCCTCAGAGCTCAGCCGGATGAGCGCAGCCCAGAGACAGCAGCTTCTGTGAGTGCACCTGCCCACCTCCTCAGGGGTTCTGCCTGCTGATCTGTGGTCTCCATTCTTTCAGCGAGGAAGAAAGGACCCGGTTTCAGGAGCTGCTGGCCAGTCCGGCCTACAGAGCCAGCCCCCTGGTGGCCATCGGGCAGACGCTGGCCCGGCAGATGCAGCTGGAAGATGGCGGCCAGCTCTGACCAGGGCAGCGGGCATGCCACAACTCCTCAGGACACATGTGGGCCAAGTAGAGAGCGCCGGCCCCTCAAGGACCATGGCCTGAGCCTGGTGGACGCCCTTCCCTCTGGTCGGTTGTGGGGCTCAATAAATGGCTCTGTGAACTTCCCCTGCACTGCCAGGGCCGTTCCCATGAGCTGCTTCCCTGATTCACAGGGCTGGGCA